ACAACAGTCCCTGGTGTGTGATGTTCCCCTTCCTGTGTCCATGTGGTCTCATTGTTCAATTCCCACCTGTGAGTGAGAACATGCAGTCTTTGGTTTTTTGTCCTTGCAATAGTTTGCTGAGAATGATGGTTTCCAGCTTCATCCATGTCCCTACAAAGGACATGAACTCATCATTTTTTATGGCTGCATAGTATTCCATGGTGTATATGTGCCACATTTTCTTAATCCAGTCTATCATTGTTGGACATTTGGGTTGGTTCCAAGTCTTTGCTATTGTGTATAGTGCCGCAATAAACATATGTGTGCATGTGTCTTTATAACAGCATGATTTATAATCCTTTGGGTATATACCCAGTAATGGGATGGCTGGGTCAAATGGTATTTCTAGTTCTAGATCCCTGACGAATTGCCACACTGACTTCCACAATGGTTGAACTAGTTTACAGTCCCCACAACAGTGTAAAAGTGTTCCTATTTCTCCACATCCTCTCCAGCACCTGTTGTTTCCTGACTTTTTAATGATCGCCATTCTGACTGGTGTGAGATGGTATCTCATTGTGGTTTTGATTTGCATTTCTCTGATGGCCAGTGATGGTGAGCATTTTTTCATGTGTGTTTTGGCTGCATAAATGTCTTCTTTTGAGAAGTGTCTGTTCATATCCTTCACTCACTTTTTGATGGGGTTGTTTTTTTCTTGTAATTTTGTTTGAGTTCATTGTAGATTCTGGATATTAGCCCTTTGTCAGATGAGTAGGTTGCAAAAATTTTCTCCCATTCTGTAGGTTGCCTGTTCACTCTGATGGTAGTTTCTTTTGCTGTGCAGAAGCTCTTTAGTTTAATTAGATCCCAATTGTCAATTTTGGCTTTTGTTGCCATTGCTTTTGGTGTTTTAAACATGAAGTCCTTTAAACAAGCAATGGGGAAAGGATTCCCTATTTAATAAATGGTGCTGGGAAAACTGGCTAGCCAGCTGAAACTGGATCCCTTCCTTACACCTTATACAAAAATTAATTCAAGATGGATTAAAGACCTACATGTTAGACCTAAAACCATAAAATCCCTAGAAGAAAACCTAGGCATTACCATTCAGGATAATGGTCCACTCTTATTGTGACCCTCACACTCCTGAAGGAGGGTCATAACTCAGATCTGCTTCACTTGACCCTTCTCAGGTTTAGAAAACAAATTGGTGTGTCCCAATGTGGGATCTGTCTTAGAATAACCTGGATGGCAGACTGAAAGTGCTGATTCCTGGGTCCTATCCTAGAGCTGCTAAATTTTTGAGAGTGGCGCTTGAAAGGCTACATTTTAATCAAACTTTCGGCATGAATATATTACACACTATAAAGTTAATGTACATAGGGGAGGCCTAGAGGATACGACTAGGGATAAAGTAGTGAATGGCAGAGGCAATAGTAGGCACCATAATATTTTTCTAAAAATGCAGATGGAACCTGACTACATTTTCATAAAACTCTTCCATACGTTTTTGAGGCTTGAGCCAAACGTTGGCCTGACTGCAAGATAGAACAGTGGAATGAGGAAGGTGGTGTGGTATGATGTGCTGCTAGGCAACAGGTGAATGAGTATTTCCTTCCTTTTTGCTATCAGAAAGCATAGGGCCACAGCTGGGGGTTGTGGGGTGGGAATCAGATTAAATGCTCTAATTTTTTTTTTTTTTTTTGCATTTGCTGATAGGATTTACTTGTTTATATTTTTATAAGCCATGAGTAAAATATTTTAAGTGTATCAAAACAGGGGATGGGTGGTGAAAGAATGATTTTTTAAACAGTGGCAGGGAAATAATAACTGAACTAGAAAAAGATTATTCACACATAAAAACCAATATATTTTACTTCACGCTATTTACACTATGCTGGTTGTAGTTACTAGTGGCTCAATGGCAAATCAGAATTACAACAAAGAACAGTAACAGAAACAAACCAAAAGCAAACTAAAGAAAAGCATTAATTCATGTTTGAGGCAACTATTTGAAAATAGGAAAATGTTTAGTCATAGATCTATTCCAGTTAAATGTATTTGTCTGTCTCTGAGGTCTTAGAAACCATGGATTTAAGAGCAACATGAATTAAATGTCCAGGAAGGTGCGAAATCCCCCATACTTGTTGCCAATGCACTGAAGGTTAAGTAAGTCCTGACAAATCTAATATTCTGGAATTATCTTGAGGAAAGGGATGTGCATTTTTTTCAGTTCAAGTAAGAGAGGGCTATTGGTTGAGTAGCTGCTGATGAGAACCTTTCTGGGTCTTCATTAAGTAGAAGCTATTAAATTAACATTGAAATAAGAACTTTACAACTTTTCCCCTTCAACAGATTTGGTAAATGCATTTTGACTCTTACAGTTTAAGGGAGAAAATGAAATTCTGTTCAATTGGAAAAGAATCTACTAAGCCTGGTTTTCTTCCTGCATATGATGCCATATAGACACTTATGTCAGGAGTGCATAGGTATGTGTCTCAGGGAGGCTGGCGCAGAGTTTATGATACAAGTATTGGAGTACTGCGAGCTGCCAGAGGAGAGTTCATTTATGTGAGCTCTCCACCTTTTGGCTTACCCTATAACTTCTGCCTGTAAAGATGCTTGCTTTTATTCTATTGTAGGCTTTGTTATCAAAGGCAGGGGATATTTTCTTTTTAAGATAGCCCTTAGATGCTTCCTACAGGTTGCGATTGCTTGAGCAGGGTGGGCAAGCTAGTTTTGTTATCACACCCTACCCGCTCTCCTAATTCTCCAGAGAGTAAGTGTTCTTCTTAAAATTATAGCTATGTCGAGTGCCTCTGTGTCTTTAGACACTCTTTTAATGTGCTAGTATAAAGTAAAAGTCTTTTTGAAGATATGTTTTATAGGGAGGTGCTTTTGGGAGCCTCTTGAGATGTTCACTGGTACTGAATCGAGGTAGCTTTATGGTGGTTTAATGACAACATAGAACACTTGTAATAAAGTTCCGTGTTGATATGTGTCCTAGGGCATGTTATAATTAGAGCGGATTGAACATGTTGATTTTGTTTTCCCCTCTGCTCACATGGCCCCCTTCGTCTTGTTAGGGTTTTGCAACTGGAGATCTGTCGGAGGTTTTCTTCATCCCCTAAAGATGAAAGAGATCTCTCACAATGGAAATTTGGAAAATTACACATACACCTGTGAAATTAGCGAATTTGTATAAAGTTTGTATTCCAAACAATATGCGGGATCTACAACAATGCTTTGTTTTATGTGAGGATTTTTTTTTTCTGGCTGTGCAAAGAACAAGTGTGCAGGACTGTACAGGCTTAGCGAGAATATTCATCATTATTTACTGTGTCAAACCCACAAGGAGGGCCAAACTGGCAGTGTTCCAGGAGCAGGAGGCACACCTATTTGTGAAAAATGGAACAGATTTCTATCGTTGCCCTCACTTTGACTATTTGGTTCAAGGTGGTGGTGGTGCTAAGACATGTCATTTTGTTAGCCACGTATGTGGGTTAACAATGAAGGCTGGCTATGTTGCTGTCCTGTAAAATCCCACAGACTACACTTGGTTTGTGCATGAACCTGATTATAATAAGGTATTGGAGTGAGGAATGCTGAGCAGTGGAACATGTGTGTGATCTGGCCAGGACCTGTCCCCTCAATCTGATTGTCATTAATTGATTAGCGAGCTTTGCCTGGTTGGACAGAGTACCCTTGCTCATGTCTCAGGAAATGTTAGGCCCTCAAAAGAGGGGATGAAGAGAATGCTTTTGCTGTTGGAAGGTTTTGCTCTTCAGAAGACTCAAACAGCATGCCATAATTTTAAAAAATTGACATACTGTCCCCTAGCTTTGTTTTCATGTCATAGCCACACAGTGGAAGATTCTTTAGTAAAACAACATCCTGGTCAATTGTTTGCATTATCCAGGACTCTTGGCAGATATGTATAAGTAACATTTGAGATCAGCCTGAAGTGGCTACAGGTCTATTCTGTCCCAGAATCATCTGAAAGAATGTTGTTATTTGAGCATTTGCTGGACTCTCTGATGTTATTTGAAAGAACAATTAACCAGCACTAAATGAGTAAACCTAACCTGCCACTTATCAGGATTTGTCCAGGTGAAAGGCAGGTTGATTACAGATCATCAGTTGCAGTACACAAAGTGTCTCTCCATAATTGAGGAAAGGACTCTGTATAAACTGTAAATTATTGTACTCTTTGTATTAAATGACAATAGTGTAATAAATATAATTTATACTATTACAAAGTGACTTTGGGATAGCATTTGTATTCCAGCACAGTTGTTCTCAAACTTGAGCATACATCAGAATCACCTACAGGATTTGTTAAAACATGGATTGATGGCCCCATCCCACAGAGTTTCTGAAATCGGTAGATCTGGAGTAGGGTCCATTTCTAATTTGCCTTTCTAACAAGTTACCAGGTGATGCTATTATCAGGTGATGCTAATGCTGCTGGTCCAGGTACCAAACTTGGAGAACCCTGTGGGCTGATAAACTGCTTGTAATCAGCCAATGAAGCCAGGCATCATTTTGGAAGCAGTTATTTTATTAAAATTTCTTTTTGGAATGTTTTATCAATAATTAATTGCATAGGAAAAGAATCGCTTTAATAGGGCAGAATCAGAATGGGTATTCTAAAATGGAGGATTATAAAAGAGAAATTGACCTACTTGATGAAATGTGGGCTAGATACAAATTGTATTAATTTAGAAGAAAAAAGTTTACATATGCAATGACTAAAACCCGATGCTAAATTTTTTGTTGATTTTCTTCTCTAATTAAATGTTTCCCCCTCACATCTTTGTAGTGAATTGATTATCTTTTCTTCATTTCATTCATGTAACTGTATTGTTACACATGAAACAAAGAAACGTATGCTGAATGTTTTTAAGGACCACTCTTAATTCATCTTTGCCCTATGAAACGATTTAAGAAACTTGGTCGCCAAAGCCCTTTTTTAGTGTTGTTTGGCTACTGCTTCTGTTGTTGTTTTAATTTAACCTGTACCTTGTCTGATTCACTCTAGCAAAAGAAGGAAATATAAATCCATTCTGGAGTTAAAAGACTCCGTGCCCCATTTAAAACATCCTTTTATACCTATATTTAAAAATAACTTAGAAATCACTTCCTTTTTACTTGTACTAGCTTAACTTTGTTATATAAACATATAGGGTATTATACACTAATTTTTGATGTAAACGTATTTGATAGTTTTGCAGAATGCAGTTTGTTAGATAAGAATAGTAGCAATATTTTGATGGTGCTTTGAAATTTCTAAAGAAAAGTGTATATGTGGTATCTCATAGAAGTCTATAAAGTTATAGATTTTGATTAATTCATTTATGCCACATAATATATATAAGGAGTTCTGTGTTTAGGTTCAGATCCTTTCCTTTCTTACTCATAAGTGCTTTTAAAAAAATCTAACGTCCTACATTCATGCTTTTGATGTTTTTGTTGTGGTAGCATTTCTCACTTTGGGGAAAAAAAAATTGCTGCTTGTCTTATCTCACATCTTCAAGATGACTTCTAGCAGGGTGAGAGTACATTGAATAACCAGGAAAGGACCATGGATTTCACACTGTTTAGTGGGATAAACTTTCTCCAACGATAGTAAAAATAATAATAATTTGACACTGTGTCTAGATTTTTTTAAAATTTGCCCAGTATTCTCTCACTTTGATTTGGTCTCCAACTTTATTATAATTAACTTCAATTGAAAAATCCTTATTTTGGTAAATATTAAGTGCCTTGGCTAAATGCAAGGTAATATTCTTGCTGCTTTCAGTTGCAAATGTGGGTAAGATAGAATTATAACAAAGGAAGTAAGAAAAATGCATGGGTAGCTGGAATCTAGGATATTATATGAGAAGCCTTTCCTGCCCACCCTGCCACCAGTCTCATATCTTGTGAATAAAGTTTGTCTCCTTAACTGGATTATCCACTCACTTTGGGCTGGGGCCATCTTATCTTATACGTTGTTGTTATCTCAGTGCTTGTCACAGTGCCTACCATGTTTAGCATCCTCAGTAAATATTATTTAAGTGGATAATGAATAAGTTAATGAATAAATACATAAAACTCTCATAAAGAAAAGAGAATAAGCTAATATATAATGCCTTTCATCGTTCGTACTTATTTTCTGTTAGGAGCTTTTTATTATTGAAATATATCTCAATCATATAAAAATATATCATTTCAGTAATGAATATACTTTTGTATTTTTTTCTTGATAGGGTTACCATCTTCAATAGACTGAGATAACTTTATAGGACTCTGGACTGAGACCTGATTACAAAATATTTGAATTTCAATGCCATCTCTGTCACTAACTTCCTGGGTCAATGCACAAGGCATGTACTAATGAACTGAATTTTCTCAATGCCTGAGTTACTTCCTGAGAGTAAATTAGTCATTAGAGATTCTAGTTCAAATTTGCCTGTATTTCTTCCCCTGACTTTATTTTTCCTGTGATATCAGTGTTTAATCTACTGTGTAAGATTACTTGCTGCTTGCGAGGCTTGCACATGTTCTAAGAAAAATTGTTTTCTTGTTAGCATCATTCAGTTAATTTGAAGGTTCTCAAAGCAAGGCATTTCGGGGGGAATAATATTTACATAATTTAAATTGTTTTCAAGTTTATATACAAAAACTGTTAATACCACCATCTATAAAAATGGCCAAAGACTTTGTAGCAAAGAATATTACTCCATTTTTATAAGATTAAAGAGTACATTTTTTCTCCCTAAAGAAACAATTTGAATAAGACCTGACCCCTTCCCCTTCATTTTTCAATGGTGTGTGGTCAAATTGAATTCTCCATTAAAAATTCTCTAATATCTTTTTTTGCATTAACATTTCAAAACTCAATTTAAATATTCACAGATCTCGTTTTTAATAAACTTAACGAAATTCAGGTAATTTCCTTCAACTTTCTTGATTGAAGGACAGCAGTTGGTACAGATATAAAAAAGAGGTACAGCTATGAGCAAAAGCCCAAAATCAATTATATATAAGAAATAACATAACACATGGAAAGAAATTAATCAAAAAGAAGAATTTCTACCATATGATTCTCTGGTCTGCTACCTGCAGGCAACAAATGTAAATGAAAAAAAATCAACATTCTTCTGGCAGACAAGAGAAAAATTAATAAAAATGTTTCCTTCCTACTAGATCCCCTGATGCCACTATTGTTAAAAGTGAGTGACTGCAGGAAGAACTTGCTCATTTAAAATAGTATTTTTTTTTTAGACTACAGAAATAAGATTTTATTCTTGCTGTTAAGCTCAATTACATGAGTTAGTATGGGTTTGCACTGTCCAAAGAGTGTCCCTCTTCTCTGCCCCTTCTCATTAAATGGCTCTGTGGGATATGCATGAGACAAATGTAATAGGAACCGAGTGAGAAGCATTTTGAGGTGTGCCTACAGGGTAATGATTCATAAGAAAGTCTGTGTGTAGCAGCTGAGAACTCTGAGAGAGGAACTACTAAGAGCCACAAGATATGCCCCAGATAAAATTAGTAAAAACGTATTAGTAATTTCAAGCTAGAAACGTTCCTACTGCATAATTAAGAGAGGAGGGGAACGTTTTCCTGGGATTTAGCTTTTTAATTTAGAGTCGGGTTATTTTTTTCCCCAATACTAATTGAACAAACAGGATATATACGTACAGAACATATCATACTAAAATTTTCCTATTAGAAGAGCTTTATATTTTGTATTTTGTGAATGTTATCCTGAAATTAACAGAAATACAAGCCAAGAATACAGATTGTTAGGCAAGGAGTCATCCAATTTTAGTGTCAGTCCACTCCTTCCTTTTCATCACATAGAATATGTAGCAAGTTTAAAATGAAAAGTTATATTTTAACTCCTTTTACCTATCAACTAAAATAGAGTATACCTATGTAGAGTTTTGATATATTTGTGTATTTATATATTAATCATGAACCAGAATTTGTTTATCCCTTTTTTATATGTATATTTTGAAAGGTAGCATCATTTGACAAATGTGGCTCGATTATGATGTCACAATTCAAACATTATATATATATATATATATATATATACACACACACACGCACATATATATATATCTCGTGTTTAAATATATATGTATGTTTCTTCAATTGTATGATTTGGAGGTTCCTTTTGTTTTATATACATTGGAGATCTTTCTTTGCCTGTCCATTCCTTTGTGTGAGTTGGACCTTTTGAAAAAGAGTTCAAAAGAGCATAAAACAGGAGCTGGCAACTTGGGAGAACACCACCATTTTCATTTTCATTGATTAAGATCTTGAGAAATGTATCCCATTGACATAGATTCTTTGTTCTGTGCACAAGTAAAATGACATAAAGTTTGTGATGAAAATTTTAATTTTTAATATTAATAATGCTATCTGATATTAAAATGATCCAAAATGGGATACATTGGGAAGCTCTGGAATAAAAAGGTTTGGAAATATTTGTGTGTTTTCGGGGCAAATTCACCTAGTGGAATTTCTGTGCACACTGTGATGGATTATTGTAATTATTGGGAATGATAATATTTTAATGTGACTTTCATCCCACCTGTCAGTTGCAATCAAGGCTGCCCAGTATTCTGAAACAATCTCATTTTGCTAGGTGGCTAGTCTTGTGCAGCTTCTAGAATGCTTAGAATATTAATGCATGAAGAGGAGATTGAATGCTTTCTGTAGTTCCATAATGACAGAGTGTCTTGTTTTAATCAAAAGGCATGCAATATCAAGCTAAAGTAATGTATAATACATTAATGCCAATAACTGTTTAAGAGAGAAGATCCCTTTTGGGGGATATTATATCAGAACCATAGAAGTTGGCATTTCTTTCCCCTATTAATACATGATAATGTATATTAATTTTTGTAGAACTTAATTTCATCTTAGATGCTTCTTATTCTGAAGTGCTTTGAATTTACCTGAACAAAGACAATCTGACATTTAGGTGAGGATTGTTGTTCCATTTATAGTAGGCTACCAAAGTAGAAAGTTATTATTGAGACAATGTCTGTCGAAAGACATATGTATTTGACTTAATATTTACTATGTTGTTCTTTATCATTTCTTGCATTTTCTCATTGTTTTGCTTATTTTGCATCATTTTCATCCTTATTCCTCAGAATGCCTATATGTTTTCGCATCCCCCCCTTTTTTTTTTCTGAAATTTTCTTTGTCACCTTCTAGCTCTTACTCCAGTGGCTATGGATGCATTTCAGGGTTTTCTTTAGCCCCCTGAAATTGTAGCAATAATTTTCTTATAAATTCATTTATCTGGGGGACTAAGTGCTCCATTAACTGCTTCTTAACCATGCAAATCCACTTTTTAAAATTTCATTTTATTCAGCTATTACATTACCAGTGTATAGGGTTAGACTATTTAATCTTTAATGCCCCATTTGTCATTTACAAACTGCAGATCATTGAAACAACCACCAAATGAAAAATCATCCGATATACCCACCTTAGGCCCAGATTGCACAGCGCAGCTGTTGGTACTGACTAGATGAAAAGCTTCACTGTACATTGGGCTGTCCATCAGCATCGTCAGGTGTGGTGAATCTACACTTCCCTTCTTATCTTTTCACTGTCTTCCTTGCATATTTTTGGTACAGTTTCCCTGATTCTTTTTCAAGGGCCGCTTGAAGATGCCATTGAAGATGAGGAAGAAGAATGTCCATCAGAGGAAACAGACATCATCTCCAAAGGAGACTTTCCATTGGAGGAAAGCTTTTCCACAGAATTTGGGCCTGAAAATCTGAGCTGCGAAGAAGTGGAATACTTTTGTAACAAAGGTAATTGTTGATGGTTGGATGTAATATGTGAGTTTCTTTCTCTCCTTGTGTTGGTGTTTTCCAGGTGATGATGAAGGAATCCAGGAGACAGCAGAATCAGATGGGGACACACAGTCAGAGAAACCGGGGCAACCTGGAGTTGAGACAGACGACTGGGATGGACCAGGTAGGGGAGAATATTTAAAATTCAACCGTCTTTATTCTAAACACTTCTGTTCCTTTGTCTGCAGGAGAGCTGGAGGTGTTTCAGAAAGATGGGGAACGAAAAATTCAGAGTCGACAGCAACTTCCAGTGGGAACAACCTGGGGGCCGTTTCCTGGGAAGATGGACTTGAATAATAATTCTTTGGTATGTGGATATTCCGAGATGGTTAATATTTTATGGCATCTGTTTGTTATCATTCTTTCTACAGAAGACAAAGGCTCAGGTCCCAATGGTGCTGACTGCTGGTCCCAAGTGGTTGCTGGATGTGACTTGGCAAGGAGTGGAAGACAACAAAAACAACTGCATTGTGTACAGCAAAGGTAAATGCAAGATTGTTTCCCTCTCTCTTTGGAATTTTATCTTTTTCTTTTTTCTTCTTAATAGGGGGTCAGCTTTGGTGTACAACTACGAAGGCCATCTCTGAGGGTGAAGAGCTAATTGCCTTTGTGGTGGATTTTGACTCAAGGCTACAAGCTGCCAGTCAGATGACTCTCACAGAAGGGATGTACCCTGCACGCCTGCTGGACTCAATTCAGCTGCTTCCTCAGCAAGCTGCCATGGCTTCTATTTTGCCCACAGCTATTGTCAATAGTAAGTGCTCAGTGCTGTGTAGCCCAGCTTTAAGCAAATGTGTCTCTTGTGTTTTTACCTGCAGAGGATATATTCCCTTGCAAGTCCTGTGGCATCTGGTATCGGAGTGAGCGGAATCTGCAGGCCCATTTGATGTACTACTGCAGTGGGAGGCAAAGAGAAGCTGCTCCGGTGTCAGAGGAAAATGAAGACAGTGCCCATCAGATTTCCAGCCTGTGCCCCTTCCCACAGTGCACCAAGAGCTTTTCAAATGCTCGAGCTCTAGAAATGCACCTGAATTCACACAGTGGTAAATGCCCCTTTTGTTTCTTCTGTTGCTCCTCTCATTGTTCTTATTTTGTATGTCTCTCTAGGAGTGAAAATGGAAGAATTCCTGCCCCCTGGTGCTAGTCTAAAATGCACCGTCTGTAGCTACACTGCTGATTCCGTGATCAACTTTCACCAACACCTGTTCTCCCATCTCACTCAAGCTGCCTTCCGATGTAATCACTGCCATTTCGGCTTCCAGACTCAGAGGGAGTTATTGCAGCACCAGGAGCTCCATGTCCCTAGCGGCAAACTTCCCAGAGAAAGTGACATGGAACACTCTCCAAGTGCAACTGAAGACAGCTTACAGCCAGCCACAGACTTATTGACCAGAAGCGAACTTCCCCAGAGCCAAAAGGCCATGCAGACTAAAGATGCGAGCTCTGACACAGAGCTGGACAAGTGTGAGAAAAAGACTCAGCTCTTTCTCACGAACCAGAGACCAGAGATACAGCCTACAACAAATAAACAAAGCTTTTCTTACACAAAAATAAAGTCTGAGCCCTCTAGCCCAAGACTTGCCTCATCTCCAGTTCAGCCTAATATTGGGCCTTCTTTCCCTGTGGGCCCTTTCCTATCTCAGTTTTCTTTCCCCCAAGATATCACCATGGTCCCTCAAGCTTCAGAGATCTTAGCTAAGATGTCTGAACTGGTGCATCGGCGACTGAGGCATGGCAGTAGTAGCTACCCTCCCGTCATTTACAGCCCTTTGATGCCCAAGGGGGCTACTTGTTTTGAGTGTAACATAACATTCAATAATTTGGATAATTATCTAGTGCACAAAAAGCATTATTGCAGCAGCCGATGGCAGCAGATGGCTAAGTCCCCAGAGTTCCCTAGTGTGTCAGAAAAGATGCCTGAAGCTTTGAGTCCCAACACTGGCCAAACCTCCATAAACCTTCTCAACCCAGCTGCTCATTCTGCTGATCCTGAGAATCCACTTCTTCAAACATCTTGCATCAATTCTTCCACTGTCTTAGATTTAATTGGGCCAAATGGGAAGGGCCATGACAAGGACTTTTCCACTCAAACTAAGAAGCTCTCCACCTCCAGTAACAATGATGACAAAATTAATGGAAAACCTGTTGATGTGAAAAATCCCAGTGTCCCCTTAGTGGATGGGGAAAGTGACCCAAATAAGACTACCTGTGAAGCTTGCAACATTACCTTCAGCCGGCACGAAACATACATGGTCCACAAACAGTATTACTGTGCTACACGCCACGACCCTCCACTGAAGAGGTCTGCTTCCAACAAAGTGCCTGCCATGCAGAGAACCATGCGCACACGCAAGCGCAGAAAGATGTATGAGATGTGCCTACCTGAGCAGGAACAAAGGCCTCCACTGGTTCAGCAGAGATTTCTTGACGTAGCCAACCTCAATAATCCTTGTACCTCCACTCAAGAACCCACAGAAGGGCTAGGAGAGTGCTACCACCCAAGATGTGATATCTTTCCAGGAATTGTCTCTAAACACTTGGAAACTTCTCTGACGATCAACAAGTGTGTTCCAGTTTCCAAATGTGATACTACTCATTCCAGTGTTTCCTGCCTAGAGATGGACGTGCCCATAGATCTCAGCAAAAAGTGTTTATCTCAGTCTGAGCGGACGACCACGTCTCCCAAAAGGCTGCTGGACTATCACGAGTGCACTGTGTGCAAGATCAGTTTCAATAAGGTAGAAAACTATCTGGCCCACAAGCAGAATTTCTGCCCGGTTACTGCACATCAGCGTAATGACCTGGGTCAACTGGACGGCAAAGTGTTTCCGAATCCAGAAAGCGAACGAAACAGCCCTGATGTCAGCTACGAAAGAAGCATAATAAAATGTGAGAAAAATGGGAATTTGAAGCAGCCTTCCCCCAATGGAAACTTATTTTCATCCCACCTAGCAACCCTGCAAGGCTTGAAGGTCTTTAGTGAAGCTGCTCAGCTCATTGCTACAAAAGAAGAAAACAGACATTTGTTTCTTCCACAATGCCTTTACCCTGGAGCAATAAAGAAAGCAAAAGGAGCCGACCAGCTTTCTCCATATTATGGAATCAAGCCAAGTGATTATATTTCTGGTTCTCTTGTCATCCATAACACTGACATCGAGCAAAGCAGAAATGCAGAAAATGAATCTCCTAAAGGCCAGGCTTCCTCAAATGGGTGTGCTGCGCTGAAGAAAGATTCTCTGCCATTGTTGCCCAAAAATCGAGGAATGGTAATAGTGAATGGTGGACTGAAACAAGATGAGAGACCTGCTGCCAACCCACAGCAAGAGAACATTTCCCAGAATCCTCAGCACGAAGACGACCACAAATCTCCCTCGTGGATCTCTGAGAACCCATTAGCTGCCAATGAGAATGTCTCACCAGGAATTCCCTCAGCAGAGGAACAGTTGTCTAGTATAGCAAAAGGTGTGAATGGTTCCAGCCAGGCTCCAACCAGTGGGAAATATTGCCGGCTATGTGATATCCAGTTCAACAACCTTTCAAACTTTATAACTCACAAGAAGTTTTATTGCTCATCACATGCAGCAGAACATGTCAAATGAACTAACTAAACATCAGTCACCTTTGGTATCAGTGTTTAGTATGTTGTTCTAACCAGTCCAGAAAAAAAAATAAGCTGTTTGAATTACATCTGGGCAATCAGGAGATAATTCATTATGGCTGAGTTGAAGACTTAAGGTGTAATTTCATTACAGTCCATTAGTAAAGTGTATTATTGGTGCCATTTTCAAAAAAATTAATTTATTTTACCAGCAGTATTCATAGCTGTGGTTATGTTATTTTTTATTTAAAAACTTTATATTAAAGTCATTTGTAATGTTATTGTATAGTTATTGTGTAGCACATATGGTTTGCACTGTATAGTAGCTTTTAAAGAAAATAGTCACAATACAGAAAAGCATTTTAGAAATAGCTTCAAAAGCACTTGTGTATCTTGATTTTTTCTTATATGCTGTTGCAGATATATGTATATGCTAAAATATAACTTGCAAAGATGTTCTAAATACACATGCTATAAGTTCGCCTTAAGATTTCAATTCTTGGATAATCAGGCTCTGTTTGCACTTTATATTTTAGCAGATACAGTCTCTTAGTCACTAGGCTTTGCATTTGTATGTAGCTGTATGTTTCCGTCCATTTTCTTAATCCTGAACCTGTATGTTAAATGAAGATGGCAATTTTTTTCTTGTATAGTACTTGTATTTTCTTTCGCTGATGCAGCTCTGTCTCAATTTTTAAACCTTTGCTGTTAAATGCAATACTTTATAAAGAATGAACAAAATTACTGGAAGCAGTATTGTAAGTAATGAGGTAGTATTAATCAGTTTTATCTTTTGAAAGGCACAGTCTAAATCGAAACCCTAAACTCAATGCTGCAAGTATGAATTTAATTCATATATAAGATCTATTTAAATATAAGAGTAGCAATACTGCACCTGGTGATCACAAAGATAATGTTCTACTTCTGATAGAAATAATTTCTCAACAAATGTTGTTACTATGCATGTATATGGATGGAATAAAATTCCAGATTGTTGGAGAAGTTTGGCACACTTTTTTTCCCTTCAAAATAGA